TTGCTTCAGAAGATTGCATGTGATGAAGATATGTAATAATTTTTTTCTTTTTTTTTTTTGGACTGGAGTGCTCACTGCAACCTCCGCCTCCCGGGTTCAAGCGATTCTCCTGCCTCAGCCTCCCAAGTAGCTGGGATTACAGGCGCCCGCCACCACGCCTGCTAATTTTTGTAAATTTAGTAGAGACGGGGTTTCACTATGTTGGCCAGACTGGTCTCGAACTCCTGACCTTGTGATCTGCCCGACTCGGCCTCCCAAAGTGCTGGGATTACAGGCGTGAGCCACCGTGCCCGGCTGATGTGTAATAATTTCTAATTTTAAATATAAAGAGGCTTACACAATTTGTATTCCAGGAAAATTGATATTTCCCCCACCTCTGCTAAGTAAACGTTCGACGGATGTTTAAATAAAACTGGTTCGAAGGGATGCCAACTCATTAGTCTGCCCAGGGTGCCATGGCCCAGTTGGCTCTTACCTGGCGACATATATCGATATCACCTGAACCAATTAGAGATCTCAGCTGTGAGTGAGCTTGCTTGGTGTTTAAATGTGTGCTTGGCTGTCCCCCTATAAGTGGTCTTCCTTGGCTTGCATTACCTCCCCTTGGCTTGCTTTAGGGGCTGAAATGGCACTGACACTCTTGAGATGGGACTGCAGAGTTTCCTTCCCCTAACCATGGGATCGTATCCCCTCTGCAGAACTAAGGATAGTACATGAGTGGGAGATGAGTAGGAAATGGGATGAGTGGAGTTGCAAGAGGCATCAGAGGTCACTGTCAATGGAGGGGAAAGCTTAAGTGCTCAGTAAATGTAGGGCAACAAGGAAGGGGGGGGTGAGGCTGAGGTAGGGAGGAGAAGGAGCTGAGACTCAGGTATTTGGTGCCAGTGTAGTAGAGAAGGTGCCTGGAGGCGGGCAGGCACTGAGGTCCTCTGGGTCTGACCAGGCAGTCCCAGCTCCAGCCCGTCCCCTGGCCCCTCCCCGCTGCCGGCCAGAGTCACACATGTGTTTTCCTGTTTTCCATTTCAGTCCCCGTTACCCTCTGCTTTTTCTGCTCCTCAGAGTCAACAGCTGTTGCAGCATGAGCGATACGCTTGGTTCTCCTAACTAGCACCTTCCCCTCTCCCCTGACTCAGCTGGTAGCCCCTCCTCCCCGCACCTGCCCAAAGGTCACTGGACAGGTAAGAGGTGGGAGAGGAGGGACAATGGGCGAACCTCCTCCACCCTTCTTGCTTAAATCCATAGGCATTTGTCTGGCCTTCCCTTTTACTGCTGGCTGGGAAGGAGGAGCATCAGACCACAGATCCTGGAAGGCACTTCTCTCCCTGACTGCTGCTCACACTGCCGTGAGAACCTGCTTATATCCAGGACCAAGGAGTGAGTGTGCGTTCCACCCTCTTCTCATCTCCCTAATCTATAGCATCATCTTTCTTCCTTAAAGGGCAATGCCAGGAAGCTGGTGAAGGGTTTCCTCTCCTCCACCATGGTTGACAGCACTGAGTATGAAGTGGCCTCCCAGCCTGAGGTGGAAACCTCCCCTTTGGGTGATGGGGCCAGCCCAGGGCCGGAGCAGGTGAAGCTGAAGAAGGAGATCTCACTGCTTAACGGCGTGTGCCTGATTGTGGGGAACATGATCGGCTCGGGCATCTTTGTTTCCCCCAAGGGTGTGCTCATATACAGTGCCTCCTTTGGTCTCTCTCTGGTCATCTGGGCTGTCGGGGGCCTCTTCTCCGTCTTTGGGGCCCTTTGTTATGCGGAACTGGGCACCACCATTAAGAAATCTGGGGCCAGCTATGCCTATATCCTGGAGGCCTTTGGAGGATTCCTTGCTTTCATCAGACTCTGGACCTCCCTGCTCATCATTGAGCCCACCAGCCAGGCCATCATTGCCATCACCTTTGCCAACTACATGGTACAGCCTCTCTTCCCGAGCTGCTTCGCCCCTTATGCTGCCAGCCGCCTGCTGGCTGCTGCCTGCATTTGTAAGTGGGGCTGGGGTAGGAGGTGGTGGGTGTAAGTCACCAATCAGTATTATTTTTCTTTCAGGTCTCTTAACCTTCATTAACTGTGCCTATGTCAAATGGGGAACCCTGGTACAAGATATTTTCACCTATGCTAAAGTATTGGCACTGATCGCGGTCATCGTTGCAGGCATTGTTAGACTTGGCCAGGGTAAGAAATAATATTAGTAGCAACTAATCTTTATCCCCTGCCTTCCAATGTTCTTGGGTTCCAGGAGCCTCTACTCATTTTGAGAATTCCTTTGAGGGTTCATCATTTGCAGTGGGTGACATTGCCCTGGCACTGTACTCAGCTCTGTTCTCCTACTCAGGCTGGGACACCCTCAACTATGTCACTGAAGAGATCAAGAATCCTGAGAGGTAGGTACTGCACCACCAACTTTCCATAGCAGACTAATGTGCATTTTATTCTATTTGGCTGTAGGAACCTGCCCCTCTCCATTGGCATCTCCATGCCCATTGTCACCATCATCTATATCTTGACCAATGTGGCCTATTATACTGTGCTAGACATGAGAGACATCTTGGCCAGTGATGCTGTTGCTGTGGTAAAGGATTTTCACTAGCAGAAGGTTGAGGGCTGCTAATGACTCTTCCATTCTTTTCCCTTAGACTTTTGCAGATCAGATATTTGGAATATTTAACTGGATAATTCCACTGTCAGTTGCATTATCCTGTTTTGGTGGCCTCAATGCCTCCATTGTGGCTGCTTCTAGGTAAGAGTGGCAACTTTTGTGAGGGGTGTATCTTTCTCAGCTTCTCCTATCTTACCTAACATAGGCTTTTCTTTGTGGGCTCAAGAGAAGGCCATCTCCCTGATGCCATCTGCATGATCCATGTTGAGCGGTTCACACCAGTGCCTTCTCTGCTCTTCAATGTAAGTGAACTCAAGGATGAGACTGAAAGCCATGAGAAGAGCTGACTTAGGCTCACGCTTACAGGGTATCATGGCATTGATCTACTTGTGCGTGGAAGACATCTTCCAGCTCATTAACTACTACAGCTTCAGCTACTGGTTCTTTGTGGGGCTTTCTATTGTGGGTCAGCTTTATCTGCGCTGGAAGGAGCCTGATCGACCTCGTCCCCTCAAGGTAAGGCAACTCCATCCTACCTCTGCTCCACCGTCCACTCCAGTTATGTTTCCTGTGCCCTTAGCTCAGCGTTTTCTTCCCGATTGTCTTCTGCCTCTGCACCATCTTCCTGGTGGCTGTTCCACTTTACAGTGATACTATCAACTCCCTCATCGGCATTGCCATTGCCCTCTCAGGCCTGCCCTTTTACTTCCTCATCATCAGAGTGCCAGAACATAAGCGACCGCTTTACCTCCGAAGGATCGTGGGTAAGCCGTGCATCCTTAAGTCCGCTCAGCTATTCTCAATTCCAACTCAAAGTTCTCTTTGTAGGGTCTGCCACAAGGTACCTCCAGGTCCTGTGTATGTCAGTTGCTGCAGAAATGGATTTGGAAGATGGAGGAGAGATGCCCAAGCAACGGGATCCCAAATCTAACTAAACACCATCTGGAATCCTGATGTGGAAAGCAGGGGTTTCTGGTCTACTGGCTAGAGCTAAGGAAGTTGAAAAGGAAAGCTCACTTCTTTGGAGGCACCTGTCCAGAAGCCTGGCCTAGGCAGCTTCAACCTTTGAACTTACTTTTTGAAATGAAAAGTAATTTATTTGTTTTGCTACATACTGTTCCAGACTTTTAAAGGGGACAATGAAGGTGACTGTGGGGAGGAGCATGTCAGGTTTGGGCTTGGTTGTTTTAGAAGCACCTGGGTGTGCCTACCTACTCCTCTTTTCTTTTAAAAGGGCCCACAATGCTCCAATTTCCTGTCTCCTTTAGAGAGACATGAAACTATCACAGGTGCTGGATGACAATAAAAGTTTATGTTCCTAAAGTCTGAGTGGCTTCATTTTATATAGTATCTAT